TTTCTTCTGAAACAATGATATTGGAATCCCATTTCATCTTTTCATTTTCAAACACTGACTTTATAAGTGACTTTGGGAGAAGCTTTTAAGTTTTATATAAAGCACTTTTTTTGTACTTAGCACAAAGTGGGCACCTTTAAAATTACCTGTTTGTATAGCAGTTAATTTAAAGAATATGTTCATGCATATTACTATATTTTCTCGATTCTAAAAGCTCATCAATTGTAAGGCACATTCTTTGATTTCATAACAACTTTTTAATGTCTCTTTTTGGAAAAATAAAACACTTTTCTTGGGGGAGGAGGAGAATTTTTCTAAGGATTATTCTGAATTCCTTTGGGCCATAGGCACTGTAGCAAATGCTGCTCTTCCTGATCTTTAACACTTTTAGGATTGATAGTGTCGTTCTGAGCCATGTCCAGGAATTACTTTGGCGAGGTTTCCATTTCCTATTTAATTAAAATTTTTTTACTAATTATATTACATTTCACTAGAAGTTAAATAACTTCTCTTGAAAGTCATCCAGAAGACTTTAACAGCCAGATATTTGGTATCTGCTCAGAATTATCACTTGTGAAACCTTCATTAAACATAATTCAGCCACATGTCACAGAAAGTTCTGCATGTATAATAACTTTTTGTTTCAATGCTGCATTATAGTGATCTTTAAAAGACATTTTAAGAGGTAATTTAGGGATTTCAAATTAAGTTAAAATTTAGCTGTGCATAGTTCTGTTGATGCTGATAAGTGAACAGAAGGTAAATTCTTAGTCATGTCTAAGTTCACACAGAGATACAATAATACACGTGGGTGTAATACAAAGCATTATAGTATTTTGTATAGTATCTCCTTTGTTATTAAAAGTTCTTTTGATATCTTTGGTAAGACTCCTATTGATTTGAAAAATGTTACTGTGAAAAAAATGTGCTTTAAGAGTTGAGAAAGTAAATTATTCCTTTTTTTCTCTCAGCAGCTGTTTAAGGAAGACAGAGCAGGCATTGGATAATATTCTTATTAAGGTAAAGAATCTGGGTGTTTGAGCCCTAAAGTCATACAGCAAGTAGTCCACCTGGAATCATGAACCAGGTCTTCAGGACTTCCAGATATTTGTGCTGTATACTATGCTGCATTTTCAACAATAATTCATTTATCTGTGGGTTTGATTTAATGAGACTCATTTATTCAACAAATATTTATTAAATGCTATTCTTGCCAGTCATTGTGTTAAATGATAGTGTAACACAGTAAACAAGACAGATATCTTTCCATGTCCTCACGAAACCAGCAGCTTTGGAACTAAACAAATAATTATAACTAAGATGAGCATTAAGGGAGAAATTGTAAGATGATAGGAAAGAATATAACAGGCGGACTTAACCTGCTCTGGGATGGTGGGGGAGTGTTGAATGTGAACTGAGGGTAGGACATGAGAAATAACTTTTGGGCTGAGATTGGAAGAATCAGCATGAGTTAGCTTAAGCCTAGGAATTAGGAGAAGGGTTAGGATGGAACATTGCAGGCAACAGAAATAGCATCTACAAAAGTAAAAGGAAGAACTGAAAAGATTCCAGTGTGAGCGTTGAAAAGAAGGATAAGTAAATGTAGAGAAGAATGTAGGAAAGAGATTATGCATTCTTCAGGATTTTTTGACCTATATCCTAAGGGATATTGGGAAACCATGGAAAGGTTTTAAGCATCGGGGTATGCCATGATTAAATTTTTCATTTGAAAATCATGAGTCTGACTATAGTATATATAGAAGCATTGTTGTTAGATGCTATTTCGGTAGGCCAGGTTGGAGATGATGGTTACAGCAGTGGAGCTGGAGAGAAGGGAATAGATTTGAAATTTGGGATGTGAACAAAGCCTTGTATTTGACAGAAATGTAAAACTATTAATAGTATTGTTATTGTTCCACCTATAGAATCTGATTATAAGATTATCTCTAAAATACTTTCAGGTAACTTGTACTTAATGTTAGGAGGAAGTGACTATATTATAAATATAATTTAGAAAACATCGTTCCTTAAAAAATAATTTTTGAATTGTGCTAATTCTTGTTATTGTTTGACTTCATTAACTAATATAGGGAGTATAGGGAGAACTTAGTTTTAAAAGATAATTTGACTTCCTGATTTATACATAAAACACATAAGTAATTTTGGACATATATGATGTGTATATATATATATATATAGTGCAGGTCATCTTGTTTACACCACTTATTAATGAATATCAGATTTGGAAGGTGACTCTTTAGGATTTTCCTATTGGTTGATTGATTGAAACTTACATGAAGAATTTAACCCTTTTGTTTCAAATAGCTTTCTATTAAGAAACACTTTTTTCATGATTATTCAGAGAATTTATTGCTGGATCATTGGCTCTAGAGATAGACTGCTGGTTAAATTAAAAGATGCCGGAGGAAACATTTTGGAAACAGACTTCACAGAATTCCTTATGAACTTCTGTACTTTCTTAACCAATCTTATTTCTTTCATGTACCTATGGCTGTTACTAGCCTGTTGTATCAGGGATACCATAGTCAACTACCTATACGGGCCTTAACTATAAAGAATTAGGCCATTTAGGGAAATAATAATGAGACTGGGGCTTTAGAGAATTTGTGCTCATCTAACTGAGTAGAGGGACAGCTAATATTCTGCTCCATCTGATGGTGATCATGGGAGTATTCAGGCTGATTGTTACCCAATATTTCAGTTTTTCCAAAGGATCCTAAAATACAGATTTTTATGTAAATTAGTTGGTAATTAATTTAGGTGTTTTTAAGATACTCTGTGACAATAACTCTACAGGGCAAAATCGACCTGTTAAATATATTTGGCCCATAGGCTGTTGTTTTATAGCCTTGACCATATAGAAATCTTCAATATCTATTTAAAAGTAAGAGGTCAAAAGTATTTCTAGGAAAAGTGAATGCCAAAAGAAGGGAGGAAGGGAAGGCATAAATGAGATACTTTTTAAAAGAAGTACAAAACTAGTTATCTAGGTTATATTTTTAAACTAAGTTCAAAAAGAAATTCACTGTCCTGAGAATAATTTTCATATGCTTCAGAACATACTTCTAGCAACTTCAGCCATCTGCGTGTGTATAACTGGGAACTCAGAGTAGGATGAGAATGCACAGGGCGTAGAGAACCAATGAACTGTAGATGAGAGTGTAGTGGTTCTCTGAAACTGTTGTGAGCAGAGTACAGCAGGAACAAGAGACAGTTGATATTGGAGCAAAATCAGGCTATAAGAACATAGCGATCTGAGTACATCATGGGCCCCTGAAAGCATTACTAGACTAAAAGCATAATTTTTTATACTGATGATCAAGAAGAGGTCATATTGGTACACTAAGATTGAATAACTCTGCTCCCAATAGCACATGTAATACACAATCACTGTAGGAAATCAGGAAAATATACAAAAAGTAGCATATGGTTTTTTTTTAAAGCTAGGAATGGGTAAAATTCTAAAGTTTTCTAAAAGTAATGAAAATAGAACTTGGCAATTGTTAGTTTCCTAATAGCTAATTAGTTTCCAAATTAGTCTAATTTGGCTTAAATAAAAAGAATATTGGTTAGCTCACATAAGAAAATACATATATTAGGATTAGTTACGCCAGTGGCTCAGTGATTTTTTTCAAGGACTCAGTTTGTCGTCTACTCTACTCTTTATCCATAATATTTCCTTTATCCCAACACTGTAGTTGCCAAATGGCTGCTGGCTGCAATCAGGATTGTGTGTTTCCTCCTTCAGATCCAAAGAGAGAAATAAACTTCTCTTGGCGTTCTCATGGGCAATATAGGTTCTTTTCTCTGAGAAGTCCTTATGCACTCCTGCCCCCAACTTGCTCCTTATTGTCCTAAATTAGCTTAATTCTAAATATGCCTTAACTAATCGTTGGCAAAAGGGATGAGCTTACCATAATGGATTAGATTAATTGTGGTCTACCCTTGCAGCTCAGGACAGTCAGCTTACCCTGAGGCGCATTGACCACTGGGAGAGATGTGGATATAGAAATCCAATCATGGATCATTAGGAAGAAGGAAGCGTTGGATAGGCTCTCAGCATGGTCCACCACAGTTGCATTAAGGATTGTGTATTACGTTTTTTACTTATGTGAAACACCACCTTCCCCCATCAAGCCTGTAAGTATGAAGTCGAGTCCCTAGTGAATCTAGGGAACAACTTAATAAAGTTTGGGTAATTTAGTTTTCAGTTTAAATTCTCAACTGGCAATTGGCCGAAAACTCCCATCTGAAGACATGATCATCCAAATGTCATTTTGTGATTTGGCTACTGTCTGCTTGACATAGGAAAGCACTATCAAGAAAGACTAATGGAGTGACTATCAAAAGGAAGTCAATGGTAAGAGTTTTCATTTAAATTGTGTGTGTGTGACATTTTTTATGCTGCTATTCTATTTTCTTAGATTTCTTAAGAATTTACAACAAAACCCTGTCAAAGCAGCATTCTTACGTGAGAATTTCACTTACGGGAGAGTTCTTACAGGATTTCAAGAAGGAAAGCCCTGAAGAGGGACACTGATTTCCTCAACTGAATTTAAAATTGTTACATGCAGACATTTTTAAAGGTAGTATGATTTTCCTTAATCAAGTCAACTTTGTATAATCTTTTACTCTTCTCTCCTCCCTTAGGACAACCTTAAACTTCCACCACAAGAGGAATATAAAGAGGTCCCTCCTGCACCAAGAAAGATCTGCAGATCTTTTTCAGTGTTCTTGGAGGTGTGGGGTGTGAGAACTTGATCAGTTTGTGTCAGCCACCTTGTTCTCTAAAGGTAAGCACTGTGTAGTGAGTGCACACTCGTGGCTTTTTGAAGCTGTATCTTATCTTTACTTCAGGGAAAGCCCCTCAAACCATTTTGTATTCTGTATTACACTTCAGAAAGTGTGGAAGCAAAGGTCATCTAATCTTTAAAAGGTATGTAATCATAAAATTTTTTATGTCAGATCTTTTGATTATTTGTTTCTTGTTTGTATTACAGTTACAAATTATAATACTGTGGTAGAAACAAATTCAGATTCAGATGATGAAGACAAACTGCATATTGTGGAAGAAGAAAGTGTTACAGATGCAGCTGACTGTGAAGGTGTACCAGAGGATGACCTGCCAACAGACCAGACAGTGTTACCAGGGAGGAGCAGTGAAAGAGAAGGGAATGCTAAGAACTGCTGGGAGGATGACAGTAAGTCTGATTTTTTTTTGTAATATTGTATTTAGATCTATTTTAATTTCTTCTTTGATTTCAGCAGGAAAGGAAGGGCAAGAAATCCTGGGGCCTGAAGCTCAGGCAGATGAAGCAGGATGTACAGGTACTCTGCTGCGACTTTCTTTCATACCATAGATTGCTGTCTTAAAAGTATGCATTTTTTTTAGTAAAAGATGATGAATGCGAGTCAGATGCAGAAAATGAGCAAAACCATGATCCTAATGTTGAAGAGTTTCTACAACAACAAGACACTGCTGTCATTTTTCCTGAGGCACCTGAAGAGGACCAGAGGCAGGGCACACCAGAAGCCAGTGGTCATGATGAAAATGGTAAATGGATCTTAACAGTTGTGTTTCTTTCCTAAATTTAAAATATATGATCTTTCTTTTACAGGAACACCAGATGCATTTTCACAATTACTCACCTGTCCATATTGTGATAGAGGCTATAAACGCTTTACCTCTCTGAAAGAACACATTAAATATCGTCATGAAAAGAATGAAGATAACTTTAGTTGCTCCCTGTGCAGTTACACCTTTGCATACAGAACCCAACTTGAACGTCACATGACATCACATAAATCAGGAAGAGATCAAGTAAGTGCAATGACTGAGAGTTCACTAACTTTTTTCAAATAAAATACCAGTTCTTTTCTTACAGAGACATGTGACGCAGTCTGGGTGTAATCGTAAATTCAAATGCACTGAGTGTGGAAAAGCTTTCAAATACAAACATCACCTAAAAGAGCACTTAAGAATTCACAGTGGTAAATATTTTTTTTCTTTCTATACCCTGAATAGTGAATATAATTTGTTTGTTTGTTTGTTTAGGAGAGAAGCCATATGAATGCCCAAACTGCAAGAAACGCTTTTCCCATTCTGGCTCCTATAGCTCACACATAAGCAGTAAGAAATGTATCAGCTTGATACCTGTGAATGGGCGACCAAGAACAGGACTCAAGACATCTCAGTGTTCTTCACCGTCTCTTTCAGCATCACCAGGCAGTCCCACACGACCACAGATACGGCAAAAGATAGAGAATAAACCCCTTCAAGAACAACTTTCTGTTAACCAAATTAAAACTGAACCTGTGGATTATGAATTCAAACCCATAGTGGTTGCTTCAGGAATCAACTGTTCAACCCCTTTACAAAATGGGGTTTTCACTGGTGGTGGCCCATTACAGGCAACCAGTTCTCCTCAGGGCATGGTGCAAGCTGTTGTTCTGCCAACAGTTGGTTTGGTGTCTCCCATAAGTATCAATTTAAGTGATATTCAGAATGTACTTAAAGTGGCGGTAGATGGTAATGTAATAAGGCAAGTGTTGGAGAATAATCAAGCCAATCTTGCATCCAAAGAACAAGAAACAATCAATGCTTCACCCATACAACAAGGTGGCCATTCTGTTATTTCAGCCATCAGTCTTCCTTTGGTTGATCAAGATGGAACAACCAAAATTATCATCAACTACAGTCTTGAGCAGCCTAGCCAACTTCAAGTTGTTCCTCAAAATTTAAAAAAAGAAAATCCAGTCGCTACAAACAGTTGTAAAAGTGAAAAGTTACCAGAAGATCTTACTGTTAAGTCTGAGAAGGACAAAAGCTTTGAAGGGGGGGTGAATGATAGCACTTGTCTTCTGTGTGATGATTGTCCAGGAGATATTAATGCACTTCCAGAATTAAAGCACTATGACCTAAAGCAGCCTACTCAGCCTCCTCCACTCCCTGCAGCAGAAGCTGAGAAGCCTGAGTCCTCTGTTTCATCAGCTACTGGAGATGGCAATTTGTCTCCTAGTCAGCCACCTTTAAAGAACCTCTTGTCTCTCCTAAAAGCATATTATGCTTTGAATGCACAACCAAGTGCAGAAGAGCTCTCAAAAATTGCTGATTCAGTAAACCTACCACTGGATGTAGTAAAAAAGTGGTTTGAAAAGATGCAAGCTGGACAGATTTCAGTGCAGTCTTCTGAACCATCTTCTCCTGAACCAGGCAAAGTAAATATCCCTGCCAAGAACAATGATCAGCCTCAATCTGCAAATGCAAATGAACCCCAGGACAGCACAGTAAATCTACAAAGTCCTTTGAAGATGACTAACTCCCCAGTTTTACCAGTGGGATCAACCACCAATGGTTCCAGAAGTAGTACACCATCCCCATCACCTCTAAACCTTTCCTCATCCAGAAATACACAGGGTTACTTGTACACAGCTGAGGGTGCACAAGAAGAGCCACAAGTAGAACCTCTTGATCTTTCACTACCAAAGCAACAGGGAGAATTATTAGAAAGGTCAACTATCACTAGTGTTTACCAGAACAGTGTTTATTCTGTCCAGGAAGAACCCTTGAACTTGTCTTGCGCAAAAAAGGAGCCACAAAAGGACAGTTGTGTTACAGACTCAGAACCAGTTGTAAATGTAATCCCACCAAGTGCCAACCCCATAAATATCGCTATACCTACAGTCACTGCCCAGTTACCCACAATCGTGGCCATTGCTGACCAGAACAGTGTTCCATGCTTAAGAGCGCTAGCTGCCAATAAGCAAACGATTCTGATTCCCCAGGTGGCATACACCTACTCAACTACGGTCAGCCCTGCAGTCCAAGAACCACCCTTGAAAGTGATCCAGCCAAATGGAAATCAGGTAAAAAATAACCTCCATCCTGAACCTGGCTAAATTACATTTTCTCACACCTTTCTCCCTCTAGGATGAAAGACAAGATACTAGCTCAGAAGGAGTATCAAATGTAGAGGATCAGAATGACTCTGATTCTACACCGCCCAAAAAGAAAATGCGGAAGACAGAAAATGGAATGTATGCTTGTGATTTGTGTGACAAGATATTCCAAAAGAGTAGTTCATTATTGAGACATAAATATGAACACACAGGTATGTCAGTGAACACAAACATAAAGTGTCCACCATTTTATTTAACAGAATTCTTATTTTGCAGGTAAAAGACCTCATGAGTGTGGAATCTGTAAAAAGGCATTTAAACACAAACATCATTTGATTGAACACATGCGATTACATTCTGGAGAAAAGCCCTATCAATGTGACAAATGTGGAAAGCGCTTCTCACACTCTGGGTCTTATTCTCAACACATGAATCATCGCTACTCCTACTGTAAGAGAGAAGCGGAAGAACGTGACAGCACAGAGCAGGAAGAGGCAGGGCCTGAAATCCTCTCGAATGAGCACGTGGGTGCCAGGGCGTCTCCCTCACAGGGCGACTCGGACGAGAGAGAGAGTTTGACAAGGGAAGAGGATGAAGACAGTGAAAAAGAGGAAGAGGAGGAGGATAAAGAGATGGAAGAATTGCAGGAAGAAAAAGAATGTGAAAAACCACAAGGGGATGAGGAAGAGGAGGAGGAGGAGGAAGAAGTGGAAGAAGAAGAGGTAGAAGAGGCAGAGAATGAGGGAGAAGAAGCAAAAACTGAAGGTCTGATGAAGGATGACAGGGCTGAAAGTCAAGCAAGCAGCTTAGGACAAAAAGTAGGCGAGAGTAGTGAGCAAGTGTCTGAAGAAAAGACAAATGAAGCCTAATCGTTTTTCTAGAAGGAAAATAAATTCTAATTGATAATGAATTTCGTTCAATATTATCCTTGCTTTTCATGGAAACACAGTAACCTGTATGCTGTGATTCCTGTTCACTACTGTGTAAAGTAAAAACTAAAAAAATACAAAATACAAAACACACACACACACACACACACACACACACACACACACACAAAATAAATCCGGGTGTGCCTGAACCTCAGACCTAGTAATTTTTCATGCAGTTTTCAAAGTTAGGAACAAGTTTGTAACATGCAGCAGATTAGAAAACCTTAATGACTCAGAGAGCAACAATACAAGAGGTTAAAGGAAGCTGATTAATTAGATATGCATCTGGCATTGTTTTATCTTATCAGTATTATCACTCTTATGTTGGTTTATTCTTAAGCTGTACAATTGGGAGAAATTTTATAATTTTTTATTGGTAAACATATGCTAAATCCGCTTCAGTATTTTATTATGTTTTTTAAAATGTGAGAACTTCTGCACTACAAAATTCCCTTCACAGAGAAGTATAATGTAGTTCCAACCCGTGCTAACTACCTTTTATAAATTCAGTCTAGAAGGTAGTAATTTCTAATATTTAGATGTCTTAGTAGAGCGTATTATCATTTAAAGTGTATTGTTAGCCTTAAGAAAGCAGCTGATAGAAGAACTGAAGTTTCTTACTCACGTGGTTTAAAATGGAGTTCAAAAGATTGCCATTGAGTTCTGATTGCAGGGACTAACAATGTTAATCTGATAAGGACAGCAAAATCATCAGAATCAGTGTTTGTGATTGTGTTTGAATATGTGGTAACATATGAAGGATATGACATGAAGCTTTGTATCTCCTTTGGCCTTAAGCAAGACCTGTGTGCTGTAAGTGCCATTTCTCAGTATTTTCAAGGCTCTAACCCGCCTTCATCCAATGTGTGGCCTACAATAACTAGCATTTGTTGATTTGTCTCTTGTATCAAAATTCCCAAATAAAACTTAAAACCACTGACTCTGTCAGAGAAACTGAAACACTGGGACATTTCATCCTTCAATTCCTCGGTATTGATTTTATGTTGATTGATTTTCAGAATTTCTCTACAGAAACGAAAGGGAAATTTTCTAATCTGCTTTATCCATGTACTTGCATTTCAGACATGGACATGCTATTGTTATTTGGCTCATAACTGTTTCCAAATGTTAGTTATTATGGACCCAATTTATTAACAACATTAGCTGATTTTTACCTATCAGTATTATTTTATTTCTTTTAGTTTATAGATCTGTGCAACATTTTTGTACTGTATGTCTTCAAACCTGGCAGTATTAATACCCTTCTTACTGACATATGTACTTTTAGTTTTAGAAAACTTTTATATTTATGTGTCTTATTTTTATATTTCTTTATTTATTACACAGTGTAGTGTATAATACTGTAGTTTGTATTAATACAATAATATATTTTAGTATGAAAATTTGGAAAGTTGATAAGATTTAAAGTAGAGATGCAATTGGTTCTCCTGCATTGAGATTTGATTTAACAGTGTTATGTTAACATTTATACTTGCCTTGGACTGTAGAACAGAACTTAAATGGGAATGTATTAGTTTTACAACTACAATCAAGTCATTTTACCTTTACCCAGTTTTTAATATAAAACTTAAATTTTGAAATTCACTGTGTGACTAATAGCATGATGCTCTGCAGTTTTATTAAGAAATCAGCCTAACCATACAACTCTCATTTCCTTAGTAAGCCAAATTAGGATTAACTTCTATAAACAGTGTTGGGAACAATGTTTAACATTTTGTGCCAATTTGTTCCTGTATTCATGTATGTAAGTTACAGATCTGACTCTTCATTTTTAAGTTCCTTGTTACATCATGGTCATTTTCTAGTTTTTTACCAGACTCCCATCTCACAATAAAATGCATCAACAAGCCTGAACTGCTGTCATTCTTTTCATCATTATCAGTATTTTCTTTGGAAAACTGTGAAATGGGGTACATTGTCATCCTGCATTTGATTCATCTTGAGCTGAATTTGGGTAACACTAAATGTTTTAGACATTCTCCACTAAATTATGGATTTTCTTGTGGCTAAATGTTTCTGGAGAGGTCAGAGTTGACAAAACCTCTTCACAGGTTGCTCCTTCTTCCTGAAATCCTTAATCCTCCGCATTTCATGCTTCAGGTCATTTCAGGGAAGCCTGGGTTTAGATGCCTTTCTGACTCTCAGCTCCTGCACTTCTGTCATCATACCTCTGATACTATTATTTATATTCCTTCCCCACTAGGAACAGGAACCACATTTGTCATAGTCACTCTCACATTCCTCACTGCCTAACAGGGTGCCTGGCATAAGTTGGGACAACAGATATTTGTTGAATAAAAATATAATTTGCATGTTTATGGAGCTCAGCTATGTTCTCACTTTTTTTGCTTCTAATTCCAGAATATATGTTAAATGATCTAATAATTTGATTATTTTCTTATAAGTCTTATTAAACACTAGTCATAATAGACACAATAAATTATGCCTTCTTTTTCTATTGCCTTACTATTTTGATTTTTTGAAAGTG